GTGAGAAGGGTTGGCGGGGGGGTGAGGGGCTGAACGCAGTGGACGGGAAAGGCCAGCAAAATGGCGAGAGAAGGGACACAGGCGAGAGGAAGGGGGAGTGGAGGCGAAGGGGCGAGGCAGGAGCCGACGCGGGGGCCACCTGGAGCGGTGAACGGAGAGCGCGGCCTGGCGACTCCAAGACCCGCTGCCCCTCGGCCCGGCTTACCGGCCCGCCGCGCCGCCCGGTTCCGCCATTTCCCGTTGCTAGGCGACGCTGTCAACATCCGGCCGGGCCGGGACCACGCGCGCTGCGAGGGCGGGGGCCGCCGGGGGCGGCGCGGCCTTTGTGCCATCTCCACGCACGCAGAGGCGCGCGCCGTCTCGACGTGTCGTCCCTTAGACTGTAATGATTAGAGCACGACCATGCTTTTCCTTTATCGCTCTCTGCGCCCGGGTCCCGCCTCGGCTGCGCTCAATTTCTGTAAAGCGACAGCGGCGTCAGCGTGTGCCCAGCGGGCGGCTCGAGGTCCCGAAGGGACCTGCCGGGCACCTGGGGACCCCGGACTGCTAAGCGCCCGGGAATGGCAGGCGGGCTGGGGGCACCGGGGGCCGGGGACCCCGCGCATGGCGAGCGCTTTTCCATCTCCTGCCCTAGGGGGCTCCGGTGCCCTTCTCCAGGGGTCCTACGGAGACTCCTTGCATGGACGCCCGGGGGGTCTTCCGGAGCGTATCTTCCCTTCCTAGTCCGAAATAGGAGAAATCTCCCTGCAGAGGGCGGCAGCGGAGGGCCAGCGCGCACGCGGAGCGTCCGAGGAGCCCTGCCTTTCCTTTGGGGACGCCAGGCTCGGGACGGGGCACAGTCCCCGAGGCCGGGACGCGGCGAGGCCTGAGGGAGGGCCAGCAGGGAACTAGAGGCTTGGGCCCAGGGCTGGGCCAGAAGGTGGGCGGGGAGACCGGCGGGGGCAGGCAGGGGCCGGGCCGGGGGCGGGCCCGGGGGCGGGCCGGGGGCCGGGCCTCCCCGCGCGTCCCCGCCCCGCCGCGCCTCACTGGCGGCGGCAGCGGCGGAGGCGACGGTGGCGGCTCTCGGAGCCGGCGCGAATCCGGCCCCCGCAGCGGGACCCGGGTGGGTATCGGGGCCCGGACGGGGCCGCGGGGCCTTGACCATCTCCTCTCTCTTCCTCCCCCAGGCAGGTCTTGACGAGCCCTGCCCGGGCCGACGCATGCGGAGGATGGAAACACTTGCCCGGCAATGTCTCTGGGCCGCCTCCTTCGCAGGGCCTCCTCCAAAGCCTCGGACCTCCTGACCCTCACCCCCGGTGGCAGCGGCAGCGGGTCCCCCTCTGTCCTGGATGGAGAGATCATCTACTCCAAGAACAATGTCTGCGTGCACCCGCCGGAGGGGCTGCAGGGGCTGGGGGAGCACCACCCAGGTGAGCCAGGGCAGGCGAGGCTCCAGGGTCGCCTCTAACGTGCCATCCCCCTGGCTCCTCACAGGTTACCTGTGCTTGTACATGGAGAAGGATGAGATGCTGGGAGCCACCCTCATCCTGGCATGGGTCCCCAACTCTCGCATCCAGAGGCAGGACGAGGAGGCCCTGCGCTACATCACACCCGAGAGCTCCCCCGTTCGCAAGGCACCCCGCCCTCGGGGCCGGCGCACCCGGAGCTCAGGAGCCTCCCACCAGCCCTCCCCGACGGAGCTGCGGCCTACCCTGACCCCCAAAGATGAGGACATCCTGGTGGTGGCCCAGAGTGTTCCAGACCGCATGCTCGCCAGCCCTGCGCCAGAGGATGAGGAGAAGCTGGCGCAGGGCTTGGGGGTGGATGGTGCCCAGCCAGCCTCGCAGCCTGCTTGCAGCCCCTCCGGGATCTTGTCGACGGTCAGTCCGCAGGATGTCACCGAGGAGGGGCGGGAGCCGCGGCCCGAGGCCGGGGAGGAGGATGGCTCTTTGGAACTGTCAGCCGAGGGCGTGAGCAGAGACAGCTCCTTTGACTCAGACTCAGACACCTTCTCCTCGCCCTTCTGCCTCTCGCCCATCAGCGCGGCGCTGGCCGAGAGCCGCGGCTCCGTGTTTCTGGAAAGTGACAGCAGGTGAGTTCCTGGTTCTGGGCGTGGGCTCTCGG